CGCGCCACCACACCTGGCTAATTTTTTTTTTTTTTTGAGACGGAGTCTCGCTCTGTCGCCAGGCTAGAGTGCAGTGGTGCAATCTTGGCTCACTGCAACCTCCACCTCCCGGGTTCAAGTGATTCTCCTGCCTCAGCCTCCCGAGTAGCTAGGACTACAGGCGCGCACCACCATGCCCAGATAATTTTTTGTATTTTTTTGTTTGTTTGTTTTTGTTTTTGAGAGAGTTTTGCTCTTGTTGCCCAGGCTGGAGTGCAATGGCACAATCTCGGCTCACTGCAACCTCCACCTCCCAGGTTCAAGCAATTCTCTTGCCTCAGCCTCCCGAGTAGCTGGGATTACAGGCATGTGCCACCACGTCCAGCTAATTTTGTATTTTTTTTAGTAGAGACAGGGTTTCTCCATGTTGGTCAGGCTGGTCTTGAACTCCTGACCTCAGGTCCCAAAGTGCTGCATTACAGGAGTAAGCCACCGCACCCGGCCAATTTTTGTATTTTTAGTAGAGACGGGGTTTTGCCATGGAAACCAGCCTGGTCTCGATCTCTTGACCTCATGATCCGCTTTCCTTGGCCTCCCAAAGTGCTGGGATTACAGGCGTGAGCCAGCGCGCCTGGCCAATTTTTTTTTTTTTTTTAAATTTTTAGACGGAGTTTCACCATGTTGGCCAGGCTGGTCTCGAACTCCTGACCTCAGGTGATCCACCCGCCTCGGCCTCCCAAAGTGCTAGGATTACAGGCGTGAACCACCACGCCCGGCCAAATTTGGGGAGCAATTTTCTTAATCTCTTTGTGCCTCAGTTTTCTCTTCTACAAAAATGAGACGACAATTGTACTACTGGTCATAGAGTACTAAGAGGATAAGCGAAAACTGAGTGACATTGCCTATCAAGAGCCTCGTATAAAGTCCGAGAGGTTCAGGTCTGTAAGTCAGAGTCCGCCTCCTGGTCCCTAAACGCTCATTTTAATCCCACGCCCCTCCGTGACACGCCCCTGCTGTCTGTCTCCAAGGCAACGCCCAACAGTTTCCTCTCCGGGATTCCTTTCCCGGGGGCAGTCTCTTTTCTCTCCTCACCTGACGGCTCCCCTCCGCGCCTCCGGGGGCTCCCTCAGGCCTCCCCACGGTCATTTCAGCTGGACAGAGGCAGCAGCGACAGTGACAGCGATAGTGGCAGCAGCGGTGGCAGCGAGAGCTATGCGGGGCCAGGGTCCACCCCTTTCTAGCTTTGGCGTCTGGTTGGCTTCCAGGGCAGCCTCCGATCCATCCCGCCCGAGGAGGCAAGGTTCGTTTTCCGATTGGCCTATTTTCTCCGCGTCCTAAGATGATATAAATTTTCTTTTTTTAAGGATATGATATTCACTTTCATGACAAGAAAATCCTGTTGCTCGAAGCAGGTCCAAAGAAAGTACTGGAGAAATTGTCAGAAACTTACAGCAACAGGGTCAGCTCCATTTCCCCTGGCTCTGCAACGCTTCTCAGTAGTGAGTAGAAGATCCTCCTTCAAAGATCCAATTCACTCTGGTCTATAGATCCTTTCTTTTGTAGGTTTTGGTGCCTGGGACCATATCTGCAACATGAGATACAGAGCCTTTCGGCGAATGCAGGTGCCCCTTTATCTTTTCAATTTTGTCAAGATTTTTAATGCAGACTTTCCTTTTGTGTTTCCAGGTGTGGGACGCCTGCTCAGAGGCCCTGATAATGTTTGATAAGGATAATTTAGATGACATGGGCTATATCGTGGAGAATGATGTCATCATGCATGCTCTCACTAAGCAGTTGGAGGCTGTGTCTGGTGAGGCCCCCATCTTCCACCTTGCATTCATTTAATTTTTTTTCCTCTCTTTTGACCTCCCCAGACCGAGTGACGGTTCTCTACAGGAGCAAAGCCATTCGCTATACCTGGCCTTGTCCATTTCCTATGGCCGACTCCAGCCCTTGGGTTCATATTACCCTAGGTGATGGCAGCACCTTCCAGACCAAATTGTTGGTAGTTGAAGATTCTTATTTTGCTAGGGGTCTGGAAGACTTAGCAGGCTCATGTGTCCATGCAGATAGGTGCAGATGGTCACAACTCCGGAGTACGGCAGGCTGTTGGAATCCAGAATGTGAGCTGGAACTATGACCAGTCTGCTGTTGTGGCTACTCTGCATTTATCAGAGGTAAGATCCTGAGCTGCCATCTGGGGACTTTATCACAGAGAAACTTTTCTCCTCTCTGTTGCAGGCCACAGAAAACAACGTAGCCTGGCAGAGATTTCTTCCCTCTGGGCCTATTGCTCTGCTCCCGGTAAGAGGTCCTTCTGACCAGTCCGCCCACATTAGCCGTTGGTATTGGTGTTCTTTTGACACAGCTCTCAGACACCTTGAGTTCCTTGGTTTGGTCCACGTCCCATGAACATGCAGCAGAGCTAGTTAGCATGGATGAGGAAAAATTTGTGGATGCCGTTAACTCTGCCTTTGTGAGTATCAATTTACCCAGCTGATGATGTGCACCTTGTTTGTCTTGTGGCTGATGCTGCTCAGTGGAGTGATGCTGACCACACGGACTTCATCGACACAGCTGGTGCCATGCTGCAGTATGCTGTCAGCCTTCTGAAGCCCACTAAGGTCTCGGCTCGCCAGCTGCCCCCAAGCGTAGCCAGGGTGGATGCCAAAAGCCGAGTTCTGTTTCCTCTTGGGTTGGGACATGCTGCTGAGTACGTCAGGCCTCGGGTGGCGCTCATTGGGTAAGACGATAACAGAGCAGGGCCACTCCCTTGAGGTCACACCTGAACTCTGCTTTATTCTTAGGGATGCAGCCCACAGAGTCCATCCGCTTGCAGGACAGGGTGTCAACATGGGCTTTGGGGATATCTCCAGCTTGGCCCATCACCTCAGTACGGCAGCCTTCAATGGGAAGGACTTAGGTAAGGATTCAGATACTATGGGGAAGTATCCAATTAGGGATTTAATCTTTCCTCTGCCCTTCAGGTTCCGTGAGCCACCTCACAGGTTATGAAACAGAAAGACAGCGTCACAACACTGCTCTTCTGGCTGCTACAGACTTACTAAAAAGGCTCTATTCTACCAGTGCCTCCCCGCTTGTGTTGCTCAGGACGTGGGGCTTGCAGGCCACAAATGCAGTGTCTCCACTCAAAGTAAGAGGTTGCTCAGAGGAATGACTTTGCAAAAGAGTTTCATTCACTTTTATTTTTTCTCCAGGAACAGATTATGGCCTTTGCAAGCAAATGAGTACTCCTCTCCTAAAGAAAGATTACGTTGATGAAAAAGAACATCCTGCCCAGGACCCATCATACATATTTTCAAGATCTTATTTAATTTAATAAACTTACTTTACATTAAAATTCTCTTTTTCTTCTTTGCTTAATGGGCCTGTGGCACCCAAATAATGAATGATAATTTGCTGTGAGGAGCGTATATTAGCCAGACCAAAGGAAAAAACTTCGAAGGAAGACTTACAATTTGGTTGAAAAGAGCTTTTTATTACTAAAAAACCCACAAGGTGCTGTCTCACTCATTTCCAGTTAATCATTTCTAAAGAGAAAATTTACATTTTGTTTTTGTTTTAATGTTGGTCATAAATTTATACAGTTGTTTTTTGATAGAGGTAAGAATTAGACTCGATGCATTTTTGTTAGAATTGCTGTTTAAATGTTAACATCAGAATGCAAATTAAATATAAATTGCTTTAACCTTTGTTACAGGTATACTGGACTTTCTGAAAGGAAAACCAGGTCTCATTAATGCTAGTTATTACTTTATCACAGCACCAGATTTCCATTTTATTTATGGTTCCTCTCTGGGACACCACTGTCGGTTTAATAAAACAATAAATAATTCATTGCACAGATCCGAAGACCTCAGGAACCAGATCACAAGGGAAACCGATTAGCAGCAGAATTTGTTCATGTTTGGTGGCAGACTGGTGGCCAAC